TGGTGGTCGGGACGAGGACCCCAGCTGGGTGGGGGAGTCACCCTTCCCAGGACCGAGGCCGCCCTCCGCATCCCTCCTCACTGCTCCCGGGAGCGCAGCCTCCCCTGGATCTCAGGTTCCAGCTGCCCGTCTGTATCGGATGGGAGCCTCTTGGGAGAGGAGTGGAGGAGAAACTCCCCGTTAGTTGGAGCCTTTGCCGAAGTTTCCACCTCTGTAGTCTGCAGCTCTTCCCTCTCATAGCGAGTAGCGCCCTGGGTGGCTCCAGCCTCGCCATCCCGCTGCACTGGGCGCCTGCCTTTTTGGGGGAGTTTGGCTTTCCCCCACCTGGGGTACAGGACCGTCCTCAGTGTGGCCCACGTCTGGTCTCAGCTCTCACACTTCTTTGATCCTGGCGTCTGCCCCTGGCTTTGCAGCCTTGAACTCCCCTGCATCGTGACTCTCCGACCTTCTGGGTGTGGGCGTCTCCCAGTGATATCAGGACCACTGTGGTCTTGTTGCTGGGGGCTGCTGGGATCCCCTGGCGCTCAGGTGCCTGGTGAAAGACACTAAGCCGCCACGCTGTCCATGTTAGTGAGCTCCCACTGCGGGCAGCACCAGCCCCTCTTTCTGAGCAGTCCCTGCCTCTCAGTGCAGGGCGGCCACCCACCCCGGGGTGAGCTCTCCTGTCCTTTTGGTGAGGGGTTTTGATGTCTCCCCTCCCTCCCTTCACCCCTGCCTGAGTATGAGGCTTCTTCCATCTTCACACCAGTCTCCTCCTTTAGGGTGTCAGCTCTCCAAGGACCAAGAAGCCCACTGCCCTTGATATTTGCATCAGATCCCACACTGTGGGTTTGTTGACTTCCCATCTACCCTTACGCTGGGTGTCAGCAGTTGGAGAACAAGGGTTTCGCCTTCTGGCCCCGCTGCTGGTACCCCATGAGAGTAGGAAGCTTCCTAGACCCGGGTTCCTGTACTGCGAGGTGGGGGCTCTTCCCTCTGGGGCTGTGCCTTCTCTCCAGGGTAAGGACCCTTTCTTGGTGTCACCTCCCCCAGGGATAAGGTTCTTGCCATCCTTGGTATTGGTATGGCTGCTTTTCTGGATTTGAGGTGTCCACGCCTCTGCATGTGTCCCCACCGTAAGGCTGAGGACCCCTCTCGGATGCAGGTGCCCCCGGCTCATGCTTCCAAAACCCCCTCTTGATTTGTCACTGTATGGGGTAAGGCATAGTTTCCTGGCTGTGTGGATGTAAGATACCTGAGTCTCAAGCGGGAGACTCCACTGTAGACCCTGTCCCTGGGACCAGAGACTTCTCTGGTGTAGACTTTCCAAGGTGGGAGATTCCAGCCCCCCACCCTTGGCATGGGGCATCTCAGTGGAGATGACTACCTCTACCCCAGGCCCTAACGCATCCTTCTTCTGGAGTCTCAGAGCCTCTGTGTGGCCACGTCAGCAGCCACCTGGGTTAAGGATCACCCTTCAACATCACTTCTCAGAGCTCCTTGCTGCAGAGGCGGAAGCTCTCCCAGATCAAAGGTGCCTCATGACAAAGACCACTCTGTGGGCACATGACGGCCCCCAAGGTTAAGGACCACCCGGTGTTAGTTTCCCAGGGCTGACCTCCTGCCCCTCCCTCCTCGAGTCTTTGTGTGGTGGTATCATCTTCCCTGAGATGAAGTCTGGGGGGCTCTTCTTTACTGGTTTTGGCTCTGATTTTAGCGTGTTGGCTCCTGTGAGGCTGGTGTCCTGCTCACCTCCCCCCGCCCCGCCACCCGCCTTGTGGGTCCCTTCCCTGTGGGGATGTGTGTTCCTCTTGGGTAAGTCTCCTCCTGGGCCGAGGTTCCCAGATTCCTCAGTGCTCTTGGAGAGCCTTTGCTGCTGGAGCACAGGTTCTTCACGCCTGAGAGTGGACCTGCGATCACCACCTTCCTTGGAGGATCTTGGTGGATGCCCCCCTGACTACAGCAAATGGGGCTCTTTCTTCTCTGGCGGCGTCTCTGCTTCGAGACTCAGGCTCCAGCTTCCCTTCTCTCTGGTCCTTTGCTGGGGGGACCAGAGGTACAGATACCCTCATGATATAAGGATTTTCTTAGCGGGGAAGGTGTTGTCTCTACTGTGGCTAAGGCTCCAGCCTCTCTAGGGGACAAGTACCCTGGGCCTCTGGCACTTGCCCCTTCTCTGTGGAGGAGCTGCCTCCTCACTGGGTCTCAGCTGTAGCCGACTTCGATGTCACACTGTTCTGTCTGAAACATCACCTCCCTGGGTTAGCGCTCTTGTTCCCCTCCTTCTGGCTTGTGACCCCTCCAGGACTTCCTTCTCTTGCTGCCACAGTGTGGTCTCCTCTCTGTGGGTATTCTTCCTCTGCACTAGGATACCAGTCCTTTCCGTGTGGAGACACAGGGAGGGCGTCACCTGCCTAAGGTGTTGATTGCCTTGTTTAGGGGTGTAGACCATGAGACCTCTTCTCTCTCTGGGCTGGAGCACCTGCCCATGACCCTCTGTTGGGTTCTTGGGATGGAAAGAGGGAGTGTAAACTCTCGTTTCACATTCTTGTTCCCCCTATGCAGTAAGAGGCTTTTCTGTGTTGGGGTGTTGGACTTTGGTGAGGATCCCTGCACACCTGAGCTCTGGTGTCCAGGCCCTTGCCTTGTGTGAGCTCCCTGGGTCAAAGGGGCTTTCCCCTCCTCAGCCTGAATCCCCACTGTGGCACCTTCTCCTGGGTCCTTTTGTTGGTTGCTTTGCCTTCTTAGAGATTCCCCAGGTAGGGCGTGATAGCTGACCTGGGCGGGGGCTGCTGCGGCTTTCTTTAGGTTGGGCCTTTTACTGAGGAGATTTAAATTCCCTCAAGTGTAAGGTAGCACCCCTACCTATTATCACCCAGAATGGGTCCCTGCGGTGTTGGGAAAATTCTCCCTGGGGGTAAGGTACCAGCCCTGTCCTTTATGGGCTTCTTGTTCTAAAGCATATCCGTCCCATATGGTTGCTGCTAGTCACATGTGGTGATTAGTAACTAGTTAAAAATGAAAAATTCAGTTCCTCCATTACACTTGCCACATTTCAGATGTTCAGTGGCCAACAGATATGCGCAAATAGAGTGTTTCCAGCATTGCAAAGTTCTGTTGGATAGCACTGTTTGCCAGATGTTCCCTTCTTTGTGGGTGAGGACTCTTTTGGTGTGACTTCCCTCTGTATTGAGGCTCTTGTTCCTCAGTATGGGGCTGTTTCTGTCTTTACAGTAAGTGACTACTCCAGGGTTCCCTGCCCTGCACACGTAGAGTGGGAGCGGCCCGTGGATCCCAGGGAACTGTGCTTTTCATTGTAGGCCCCCTCCCTGGAGGGGAAGAGGGCAATCTCCGCTGGTATCTCAGAAGTCTTCTTCTGAGGCATAAGCCTCTCTTCCCAGGGCTCCCCTGGTCTCGCTGTCAGGCCCTAAGGTATGTCTTCCCTTGGACTAAAGCTCCTTGGAACTCCCTTTTGACCTCAGTCTTCTCTGGGTTCCAGGTAACTTCCTTTAAAATAAAGACGCTCCTCTCTTGAAGTTTTGGGTTCCTGCCCTGATGGTCTATGTCTCCCTGACTCTAAATTACCAATCCACTTGCTATGGGATTCCTCCATGAGTGCAGATCGGCTCCCTCACAGCTGCGGTACCTTTGCACCCTCTTATCTTAGTAAGATTTCTGTCTTCTCCCAGGTCTCTCTTGGGTACTGCCTTCTGCCCCCAAATCTCTAAGCCTTCTTGGTATTAGCTTCTTTGGGTTAGGAGTGTTATTTCCTTTTGGTTTAAGGATCCTGCTCTGGAATAAATGTCTTGGTGGTTTGAGTCCCTTCTACTTGGCATTCAGCCCTGTCTGCATGAGCGGGTTCAGCTCTTCACAGCTTTCGGCATCTCTGCTCGCCGTCGTTTTCCCCCACCCCCAATCTTTCTTCTCCTACCTACAGCTTACACACACACACACACACACACACACACACACACACACGCCCTTCTCTGTGAGCTGCCAGTTTCATTTGTCTCCTGACTTGTCTGAGGGATGACCTCTCCTAGCCACCTCTGCCCAGCCCCTCTGAGTAGGAAGTGTGATTTCCAGGGCTAATGCCTCCATCCCAGTCATCAGCTGTGTGCAGCATGACTGTCCTGCTCTGAAAAACCTTTTTGAGTGTATTCTGGGGAGAAGGTACTCCATGCTCTAGGAATTTTCCACTTCCTGAGTCAGAGGCACACAAAAAAGTATGTAACTTTTCTTGTTTCAACAAACTTATATACGTGTTAATTCCTCTCCAATCTCTCCTAGCAGCGTCCGTCTCCAAGAGAGTATGAAGAGAGTGCGTCTGTAGGGCAGGGAAGATGGCGGACAAGCGCAAACTCCAAGGTACTAGACTGACTTCCTGCTGCACCTGTAGCGGATTCTCACAGCCTTGTTCCTCCCTGGCCAGGTGAGATTGATCGCTGCCTCAAGAAGGTGTCCGAGGGCGTGGAGCAGTTTGAAGATATTTGGCAGAAGGTACAGGGGCTGAGACCCTAATAATCTGGGTCACACTGACTTCTCAATTCTCTCCATCCCTCAGCTCCACAATGCAGCCAACGCGAACCAGAAAGAAAAGTATGAGGCTGACCTAAAGAAGGAGATTAAGAAGCTACAAGTGAGGGGGCTGGGGGCCTGGACGCCTTTGTCAGGTCTGACTTTCTTGCTTTTCCCATCTGCAGCGGCTGAGGGACCAAATCAAGACATGGGTAGCGTCCAACGAGATCAAGGACAAGAGGCAGCTTATAGACAACCGCAAGCTCATTGAGACGGTAGGAGCCCAGAGCCTGAGTCCCAGAGAGGTGAGAGCCCCCCTGCCAACTGCACTCTCTACAGCAAATGGAACGGTTCAAAGTTGTGGAACGAGAGACCAAAACCAAAGCTTACAGCAAAGAGGGCCTGGGCCTGGCCCAGAAGGTAGATCCTGCCCAGAAGGAGAAGGAAGAGGTTGGCCAGTGGCTCACGGTGAGTTGGGGTAGAGAAGAGGAGGTGAACTCTGATGGGCTTCCTCTTCCTCTCCCTCCCCTAGAATACCATCGACACGCTCAACATGCAGGTGGACCAGTTTGAGAGTGAAGTGGAGTCACTGTCAGTGCAGACACGCAAGAAGAAGGGCGACAAGGATGTGAGTGAGGGAGACCCGACACCTTTGGGATGGCCCCTGAGCCTGGCCCTGGGCTCGCCAGCAGAAGCAGGACCGGATTGAGGGCTTGAAGCGGCACATCGAGAAGCACCGCTACCACGTGCGCATGCTAGAGACCATCCTGCGCATGCTGGACAATGACTCCATCCTCGTTGACGCCATCCGCAAGATCAAGGACGACGTTGAGTACTATGTTGACTCATCCCAGGACCCCGACTTCGAGGAGAACGAGTTTCTCTACGATGACCTGGACCTCGAGGACATTCGTGAGGCCCTGGGGCTGATCGTGGCACAGGAACAGCTAAGCATGCCCTTCTTCTGCCCCCACAGCACAGGCGCTGGTCGCCACCTCCCCTCCCAGCCACAGCCACATGGAGGATGAGATCTTCAACCAGTCCAGCAGCACGCCCACCTCAACCACCTCCAGCTCTCCCATCCCGCCCAGCCCAGCCAACTGTACCACGGTGAGGCCCCACGGGACACTAGTACCTTGTGTCACAGGTTTCTATTCTGCCTCCCCTACCTCAGGAAAACTCTGAAGATGATAAGAAGAGGGGACGTTCCACAGACAGTGAAGTCAGCCAGGTGGGTGTGAGCCTGGACCGGGTGGGCACGCCGGTCCTGACCCTCTGCTCTCTCCCACCCGCAGTCTCCAGCCAAAAACGGCTCCAAGCCTGTCCACAGCAACCAGCACCCTCAGTCCCCAGCTGTGCCGCCCACCTACCCCTCCGGCCCCCCGCCTGCTGCCTCTGCCTTGAGCACCACTCCTGGCAACAATGGGGTCCCCGCCCCCGCAGCACCCCCAAGTGCCCTGGGCCCCAAGGCCAGTCCAGCTCCCAGCCACAACTCGGGCACCCCTGCTCCCTATGCCCAGGCTGTGGCCCCACCAGCTCCCAGTGGGCCCAGCACGACCCAGCCCCGGCCCCCCAGCGTCCAGCCTAGCGGAGGCGGAGGCGGCGGCAGCGGAGGTGGAGGGAGCAGCAGCAGTAGTAACAGCAGTGCCGGTGGAGGGGCTGGCAAGCAGAATGGCGCCACCAGTGAGTGAGGAGGCAGCGGGGTGGGGGGCGTGAGCAGCCCTTTCCATTTACTCTTTGTTCCCAGGTTACAGCTCAGTTGTGGCAGACAGCCCGGCAGAGGTGGCTTTGAGCAGCAGTGGGGGCAACAATGCCAGCAGCCAGGCCTTGGGCCCCCCTTCCGGCCCCCACAACCCACCTCCCAGCACCTCGTGAGTGTCTCGGCCATCGGCAGGGTTGGGATTCTCAACCCCCTCTTCCATGCTCTCTCTCCAGGAAGGAACCCAGTGCGGCAGCCCCAACGGGGGCTGGGGGCGTGGCCCCAGGCTCAGGGAACAACTCAGGGGGACCCAGCCTCCTGGTGCCACTGCCTGTGAATCCTCCCAGCTCCCCAACGCCCAGCTTCAGTGATGCCAAGGCAGCCGGTGCCCTGCTCAATGGGCCTCCACAGTTCAGCACCGCCCCAGAAATCAAGGTGGGCTCCTCGGACATCCCCCGAGCCTCTGTTGCTCAGGCCAGGCCTCTTGTTTCCTCCCCAGGCCCCTGAGCCTCTGAGCTCCTTGAAGTCCATGGCGGAACGGGCAGCCATCAGCTCTGGCATTGAGGACCCTGTGCCAACGCTGCACCTGACCGAGCGAGGTGAGGGACCCAGGATGGTGGGGAAGCAGCGGCTGAGGGGGCCGGACCCCCACCCTCCCCACAGACATCATCCTGAGCAGTACATCAGCACCTCCGGCCTCAGCCCAGCCGCCCCTGCAGCTGTCAGAGGTGAACATACCGCTGTCGCTGGGTGTCTGTCCACTGGGCCCTGTGCCCCTCACCAAGGAGCAGCTCTATCAGCAGGCCATGGAAGAGGCCGCCTGGCACCACATGCCTCACCCCTCTGACTCTGAGCGTATTCGGTGAGGGGCCACAGGGAAGGGGGATGGTCTGGAGCTGGCACTGACCTTCCTGTTGCTCTCACAGGCAGTACCTCCCCCGGAACCCCTGTCCGACGCCCCCCTACCACCACCAGATGCCACCCCCACACTCGGACACTGTGGAATTCTACCAGCGCCTGTCGACCGAGACACTCTTCTTCATCTTCTACTATCTGGAGGTACAGCAGGGCCCCCGGGGCAGCCTCGGGCCCCTGATCCCCCTCTCCACTGTTCCTCCCCCAGGGCACTAAGGCACAGTATCTGGCAGCCAAGGCCCTAAAGAAGCAGTCATGGCGATTCCACACCAAGTACATGATGTGGTTCCAGAGGCACGAGGAGCCCAAGACCATCACTGACGAGTTTGAGCAGGTGAGGGCCCCGCCCCCTCTCTTCCCGCTGCTAATTGTCCCCTTTGTCTGTTGGTCCGGCCCAGATCCCAGACCACCTCCTCGTCCACTCACTGACCGCCTTCTCCCCCGGCCAGGGCACCTACATCTACTTTGACTACGAGAAGTGGGGCCAGCGGAAGAAGGAAGGCTTCACCTTTGAGTACCGCTACCTGGAGGACCGGGACCTCCAGTGACACCGGCCCCTCCCTCTACCCACCCCCTTCCCCCGCATGCTGATCCCCCTGCCCAGGTGAGGGCCCTGCCCTGGAAGACTGGAGGGAGGCCCCAAGCCACGGGGCATCCCCCTCTCCCAGGAAGCAGGGAGGGGGCCGGGAGGTTTTCCTCTCAGCCCCACCCTGGGGGCCCGGGGGCGAGGGCTGCCCCCTCCTCCCCTCCCCAGTGAGGGACATTTTTTGGTAAACCTATTTTCATTTTGGAAAATATTTATGAATAAATAGTTTTATATGACGGCTGGCAGCAGCGGCCTCTCCTGTACCCCC